GTCCATGTGGTTTAGACGGGGCTGGGCTTGCACCCCCTGCACACGCATACTCCACACACATACCTAGAGTGAGAGAGCCAGGTGGGAATGTTGCAAGTGACAGAACTGTCCTCCCGCTAACTTAGAAGGTGTTCCAAGGATATGGAGGAGCTTCGGGGTCTTAGTTGTGGGCTCCATTCTCATCAGGAGACACCCACCAGAACCAAGATGATAGAGCCATTTGGTTTTGCCTCTTTGAGCCCAGTTGCAAACTCAAGGAGTCTGAGTGGCCAGGCTGGATACCTGCCTGCTGTGCACTGTCAGGGAGCAGGGCACTTGGGTTCACAGTTTCACCAGGATGGCACCCGTGGGGCAGTGATTCCCCCATTGAAATCAGGGTGCCTGTATACAAAGAAAAGGGAGCGGGTACTGGGAGGCCATTCCCTTTGCATAAGGAGCACATATCCTCTCCCTTAACACACAGGCACTTAGATTGGTTCACTGATAGAGACTCAGCCCAAATGAGTCCAAAAAGAATCATTCATGGAGTTGTTTGCTTGTATTTTGCTCAAATGATGGGGAAGGAATTGGGGTTCCGTTTTCCTCCAGGGATAGATGGCAGGATATGAGCCTAGGGCTGTTGGGGTTGTCCTCGCTACTTCTTGGGGTGAGCTTGCCTGAGAGTGATGCAAACAGAAGCAGATACGTGCCTGACACCATTGCGGGAACACCTGGAAGCAACTGTGACCAAAGCTAGAATCTACCCTGGGACTTGCCAGTTGCATGAACCAGTCCCCTTTGAGCTCAAAGCTTTTTCTTTTCTTTCTCTTTTTCTTTCTTTTCTTTCTTTCCTTTCTTCTTTCTTTCTCTTTTATTTTTCTTTCTTTCTGTCCTTTCTCTTTCTTCTTTCTCTTTTTTTTTTTGAGACAGGGTCTCACCCCCTCCCTTAGGCTGGAGTGCGGTGGCGTGATCTCGGCTCACTGCAACCTCTGCCTCCCGGATTCAAGCGATTCTCCACAGGCGTGCAGATTTTTTTTTTTTTTTGGTAGAGACGGGGTACAGCTCAAACCTATTTGTTTGGGAGTTCTGTCACTTCAACCCCAAATGTTCCAGCTAATATGGTGGTGGAGGGGTTTTTGGCAAATCATCTTAAGTGCAGTAGAGAAGTTGGACGAAAAACAGCCCAGTTAAGAGGCCGATGGACAGCCAACTTCAGAGTGGCCTCTGCAAGCTTGGACCTCGGGGTAGACAGTGGGGCGCTCTCTAGGGGTCATCTGTTCCCTGCTGGGGTAGGGGGGAGGCATGTCCACGGAGGCCAGGGCTGTGGGTTCGGCACTAGGTCCTCCTCCCCGTGGCTTCCTAGTAGGCATGTGGTGGTGTACGCCTGCTGGGCACCTAGCGAGAGGGGTCGTGAGTTGGGAGGGAGCCACGTTGGGGTGCCTGCCTGCTCGGGGGCCCCTGCCCACTGCGTGTGCGCAGCGCCTGTCAGGATGTGACGGGGACCTGGACATGTGTGTGCTCTCCGAGCTGAGCTGTGTGCGCGTCCGGGTTCTCGACCTCAGCTGCCTGGCTGTGCATCCAGCGTGCACGACCGGTGTGGCCTGGGCTCCAGCCTGGAGTGTGGACCGGGTCGGCCGGCGTGTGCCTCCCCTGTGAGGGTGCCCTGGCGGGTGTGAGCCCGGCGGGCTGGAGAACCGGGTCTCGGCGCCGCAGGTGGGTGACCGTCCTCCCCCTCCTTCCCTCCGCGCCTTCACTGCGCCCCGTGTCTGCCCTACAGGTCCCGCGCGGCCCCGGGTGAGGCACGCCCGCGCGCCCGCCGGCGCCATGGGAAGGAGCGGGCGCCGCTGCTGTCCCCCGCCGGCGCGCGCACGACTTGAGACCTGCCACGGGCAGCCCCCGGCCGCGGGTCCCCGAGTGACGCTGGCGGCACCTGAGAGTGTGGCGCGGGCCCGGGGCCACGCAGCGGAGCCCAGTGTCCAGTGAAGCGTCTGAGGACCCGCCGCCCGTGCCGCCGCCATGGTGATGTCCCAGGGCACCTACACGTTCCTCACGTGCTTCGCCGGCTTCTGGCTCATCTGGGGTCTCATCGTCCTGCTCTGCTGCTTCTGCAGCTTCCTGCGCCGCCGCCTCAAACGGCGCCAGGAGGAGCGACTGCGCGAGCAGAACCTGCGCGCCCTAGAGCTGGAGCCCCTCGAACTCGAGGGCAGTCTGGCCGGGAGCCCCCCGGGCCTGGCGCCGCCGCAGCCACCACCACACCGTAGCCGCCTGGAGGCGCCGGCTCACGCGCACTCGCATCCGCACGTGCACGTGCACCCGCTGCTGCACCACGGGCCCGCGCAGCCGCACGCGCACGCGCACCCACACCCGCACCACCACGCGCTCCCGCACCCGCCGCCTACGCACCTGTCGGTGCCGCCACGGCCCTGGAGCTACCCGCGCCAAGGTGAGTACCGACCTCCGCCAGGGGGCGATCCGCTCACCTCCTCCGACCGCCTCCCACTCCGCAGCGGAATCGGACATGTCCAAACCACCGTGTTACGAAGAGGCGGTGCTGATGGCAGAGCCGCCGCCGCCCTATAGCGAGGTGCTCACGGACACGCGCGGCCTCTACCGCAAGATCGTCACGCCCTTCCTGAGTCGCCGCGACAGCGCGGAGAAGCAGGAGCAGCCGCCTCCCAGCTACAAGCCGCTCTTCCTGGACCGGGGCTACACCTCGGCGCTGCACCTGCCCAGCGCCCCTCGGCCCGCGCCGCCCTGCCCAGCCCTCTGCCTGCAGGCCGACCGTGGCCGCCGGGTCTTCCCCAGCTGGACCGACTCAGAGCTCAGCAGCCGCGAGCCCCTGGAGCACGGAGCTTGGCGTCTGCCGGTCTCCATCCCCTTGTTCGGGAGGACTACAGCCGTATAGAGGGGCGCCCGGCGCCCCGGGCCCCACCGGCGGACTCCTGGCCTGACTGCGGGGCTTTTTAAATGCTTCCCTGGACTGCGGGGAGGGGCGGGGGGAGGGAGGGATTTCTTATCCCGTTTGTTACATTTTGAGGATAATAAAGGTGTGTGATCTGGTTTGGTACAAGCGGAGGGTGCACCGGCTGCTTTCGCCCAGGG